GGCTGGCTCCATGCTGAGGACTCTGATGCAGTTCCAGTGTTTGTTCCTAGAAGAGCCCAATAGGAGGTCACATTTTGATGAAAACACAGGCTAAAGAGGATCACAAAGCAGAGGTTCTGGGAGCAGGAGACCCTTGATCCACCCATCTCCAGAGTCCTAAGCTCAGTTCAAGGAGGCGTCCTTGACACTGTGCCAAGCTCCTTCCCACGTGACCTCACAGAGTCCTCGCTGCAGCTGTTGCAGGTAGATTACTAGTATTAATTAGCTCATTTACCGATGCATGGAAGGGATGCCCAGAGAGGTGAAGTGAATTAATCAAAGCCACTCAGGTGTGAAGTCACAGAGCTTTCCTCCAGGGCTGCCTCCACCCTCAGCCTGTGGTATTTCCACTGTCCTAAGCCACTGCCTCCTGCTAACTTCGAGCAGCTCCGATGCCACAGCTTCTGTGTGGACAGCCTTGGACTCCTTTCCCCAGGGTTTAGAGATGAGAATGAGGCCTCCACGAAGGGCGGCTGATGGGGAGAGGCGCTCTGGGCTGAGCTGCCCCGCCCGCCAGCCTGGGGCTCAGTGGGGCAGTGCCCAACGAGGCATCCAGGGGGAGGACCCGCTGCCTGCTGCTCGCACGCGGCTGCACGCACAGCTGGAGCGGATCTAAACCCATTCCCTGAGTCAAAGGGGAAGCGCTCCGCCTCGCAGCACGCGGGAGCTGCCTGAGCTTTGGGGAGAGGGCGGGCCAGGGAGCAGAGCTGGCCAGGCTGCCCGTGCCAAGGAAGGAGGGGGCCTGCCGAGGCCGCCAAAGCGGGCTGGGCGGGAGGGGCCAGGCCAGCTGGGGCCGGAGCTCGTGTGACATCACCGGGCGGCCCGCCTCTGTCTGGGGCTGAGGGGAGGCCCGGAGCCTTTCTGGGGCCTGGGGGATCCTCTTGCACTGGTGGGTGGAGAGAAGCGCCTGCAGCCAACCAGGGTCAGGCTGTGCTCACAGTTTCCTCTGGCGGCATGTAAAGGCTCCACAAAGGAGTTGGGAGTTCAAATGAGGCTGCTGCGGACGGCCTGAGGATGGACCCCAAGCCCTGGACCTGCCGAGCGTGGCACTGAGGCAGCGGCTGACGCTACTGTGAGGGAAAGAAGGTTGTGAGCAGCCCCGCAGGACCCCTGGCCAGCCCTGGCCCCAGCCTCTGCCGGAGCCCTCTGTGGAGGCAGAGCCAGTGGAGCCCAGTGAGGCAGGGCTGCTTGGCAGCCACCGGCCTGCAACTCAGGAACCCCTCCAGAGGCCATGGACAGGCTGCCCCGCTGACGGCCAGGGTGAAGCATGTGAGGAGCCGCCCCGGAGCCAAGCAGGAGGGAAGAGGTAAGGGGCCAGCTCTGCGGCCATGAGAGGCACATCACTGATTCTCCCCTCTGTTTACTTTCAGGCTTTCATAGATTCTATTCACAAAGAATAACCACCATTTTGCAAGGACCATGAGGCCACTGTGCGTGACATGCTGGTGGCTCGGACTGCTGGCTGCCATGGGAGCTGTTGCAGGCCAGGAGGACGGTTTTGAGGGCACTGAGGAGGGCTCGCCAAGAGAGTTCATTTACCTAAACAGGTACAAGCGGGCGGGCGAGTCCCAGGACAAGTGCACCTACACCTTCATTGTGCCCCAGCAGCGGGTCACGGGTGCCATCTGCGTCAACTCCAAGGAGCCTGAGGTGCTTCTGGAGAACCGAGTGCATAAGCAGGAGCTAGAGCTGCTCAACAATGAGCTGCTCAAGCAGAAGCGGCAGATCGAGACGCTGCAGCAGCTGGTGGAGGTGGACGGCGGCATTGTGAGCGAGGTGAAGCTGCTGCGCAAGGAGAGCCGCAACATGAACTCGCGGGTCACGCAGCTCTACATGCAGCTCCTGCACGAGATCATCCGCAAGCGGGACAACGCGTTGGAGCTCTCCCAGCTGGAGAACAGGATCCTGAACCAGACAGCCGACATGCTGCAGCTGGCCAGCAAGTACAAGGACCTGGAGCACAAGTACCAGCACCTGGCCACACTGGCCCACAACCAATCAGAGATCATCGCGCAGCTTGAGGAGCACTGCCAGAGGGTGCCCTCGGCCAGGCCCGTCCCCCAGCCACCCCCCGCTGCCCCGCCCCGGGTCTACCAACCACCCACCTACAACCGCATCATCAACCAGATCTCTACCAACGAGATCCAGAGTGACCAGAACCTGAAGGTGCTGCCACCCCCTCTGCCCACTATGCCCACTCTCACCAGCCTCCCATCTTCCACCGACAAGCCGTCGGGTAAGTGCTTCTGGGATCGTGTTACATGTGGGTTAAATCTCTGGCTGACTTCTCTATGCTCTAGGACTCTAGGAATCATCATTTCTGGAAGAAGCAGGCCAGAGGCTCCCCTGTCAGAATGTCAGCACACATCCAGTCCCCTGAAGCTCAGCCCCTTGTTCATCCAGAACACCTGAGCCTTCCCAGTGGGCTGCCATATGAGAACTATATTCATCTCTGCATAAATGAACCATGTATCTACTCCAAGTCAGTGCTTTCGGTACCATTTCATTGTATAGGCAGGGAGAGATTTTTACTGAAAATATCCTGCTTTACACTTATTTCACACTTTTAAAAATAACCACCAGTACTGGGAATAGCAGCTTCTTGCTAATTCCAAAGAGGGGCTGAACCTGAGTGCAGGAGGGTGGCCAGTGCAGAGGACAAGGGCAGCATTGTTTTCAGATGGGGTGGGTGAGGTGAGCTAAATGCAAAGTGAGCATCCACTGCAGCACCTCAAAGGAAAGACCTGGCCTGGGTGCAGGATTGAGAGCAGGCGCTTTGGAGTAGGCTGGCTTGGATTTAAATCCGGTTTCCACCACTGATTAGCTCTGGGACATTAGGCAAGTCACTTTGTCCCCCTGAGGCTCGGTTTCCTCATCTGTTAATTGAGGATAGATTAAAATAGTGCCTGTCACTTTAGGAAACGAAATACTGCAAAAAACATGTTTAGCACAATGCTGGGTCCACGGTAAACTACAAGCCTCCTTTGATCTAGGTCTTTTCATCTTAAAACAAGGAGACTGAAATAAACAGTCCCTTTTTTAGCTCTGGCGTTCCATCTGTACACGTGTCTGCTTTAAATCAGAAGCTCTGAAAGAGAGGGCAGGGTGTGTTAATTTGTCTTGATAGAATACCGAGAGGGTAAAACGTGCCCTTGGGCACCAAACAAAGGCTCAGTTGAATGTTGTTATAACCCTGACTGGAGACAGGCTGGACTCAATGGTTACTCAACAGATCTCCTCTGGCCTAAGTGTCTCTGGTTTCTAACTCAAAACATTTCAGGACATTCCTGGGCTTGAACTAAGCTGGCAGATACATAGTATAGGAATAAGACCTGGGTTTGCATCCATGCTCTACCCCTTGGTTAGCTGTTCGCTCATGAGATAGTTATTTAACTCTTCTGAGCCTCAATTTTCTCCTCTGTAAAATGGGGACAAGGGTCATAACCTCACAGTGTTATGCTGTGGATACAATACAATCAAGCATGAAACATTATGTCATGTAGTAAAGCCAACATTTGCTGAGCCCCTACTACATGCTAGTCGCAGCACTAGACTTGGGGAAGTAGGTGACAATTGTGGTCCCTGACCTCCAGAAACTCAGTCTGGGGTAGACGGCAGGTGCATGAATGCATCTGGGATCCGTCCAATGCCCATGATTTCTAGTCCCTAACATCAGCACATCAGATCTGACAATGGATTTCTCTGGGAGGGAGTATCCGTCGAGGCCAAAATTTCTAAAATCAGGAATGCAGTGAAAACTGGGCTGTCTGATCACTGTGGTGATACCCTGGTGTGCTAAGTGCCCTGGGGGACAGTAAGGTGGCATGACTAATTCTGCCTAGAGGGAAGGGAGAGATTAGATAGACGTGGCACTTCTTTGTTGCATCTTGAAGGATTTGTAAGATTTTACCAGGCAGACCTGGGAGTTGGGAACCCAAGTGACTAGTGGGTCCCTGATGGAGATGAGTCTGTGCAAGGGCCCAGGGGCACAGTTCTATTCCTGGCACCTCAAATGGTTCAATCTCCTGCTTCTTTGTGTTCACAACCCAGTGTGGGCTGTGTGTATCCAAGTGTCCTGCACTCGCCCGTCTTTTGTCTCCCACTTAAGAAAGCACGCCGTCATGGGAGGGAATGGCAGTGATTTCATCACAGAGATAACTGGAATGCATTAGAATTTATCCTTCTTTGTTACGCAAGGATCCCCAAATGTTGGTACTTGCTCATTACCAGTAGATTTCTTGTGACCCATCTCACCACTGAGCTCCCACACAAGGCGCTGCCAGCTGGGATTGAGTGCCTAGCTGTGGAAGATGAATGGGTAGACAGAGCCCAGGAAGAGAGCAGCTGGGGGAGGGTCCTGCCCTCTCCTGGTGTTGAGGACTAAACTGGGAGGAAAAAACAGATGGTCTCTCTGCACGGAACAGTCAGGGCATCCAATGAGCAGAGAACATTCTTATCAGGTCTGTTCAGAGAGCTTGGGGCAGGTTCTTATCCTGGAAGACAAAACACTCTTCTGTGCTCTTACCCAACAGATCCTTTGTTCTTAGGGACATCACTTAGCCAGAAATACCTTTGCAATTAAACACCTTTGCATCCGAGCCTTGGCAGCTTCCAAACCTTTCACTCAGCAGCCTCAGAGCCATGTGCTCTTTTCTTCGTCTGCCCACAGCATGCCCTTCCCCAGGGGACTAAGGGAGCCATGGCTGCTTATCTGAAGCTGTACCACAAGCCTGTTCCCAGCCTTACTGAGACAGTAACAGGGTGGTCCCAGGCCAGGATGGCCTACTGAGAGCCTGAGTGAGGAGGCACAGGCAGCTCCTGGCTTCCCTGGCTCCTCACCTGGGCTTTGTCCTGTGTCTCTCAGGTCTGGCCAGACCCAAAGGCATTTTGATTAGGATGATTCTGTGATGAGGCCTGGGCCAAATGGCCCTATCTGTGGTCCTCTGCCCCACCTATCCTGCTGCTGCTATTAGAAGAGGAAGGCTCCAGGGGTCATTCTCTAAGAGGCAAAGGATAGAGCAGGCACCTGGGTTCTGGGAGGCCTGGTACTGTTTCTCAGGCCACCCAAGGCAGAGCCACACATTTGCCAGCCCTCCTGCACAGTGCCCATCCCAGAGACTGATCAGGGAGGAAAGGACAGCGCCAACAGCAGCTGCCACAGACGGGCTTTGTCAGAAACTAATCTTTAAAGACCAAAAGGAGTGAGCACTTTTAGCTGTTTTCTCTCCTGAGAAAGAGAATACAACCAGTTCACTTTATTTCTCAATGAGTGAAGAAGAAGGGGCCATAAAACCATGAAATACTGGAACTATTAGGGGCCTCTCAGATCCCCTAGCATGGCCTTCCTGTAACAGAGCCTGTTGGTGGCAGAGCAGAGATCGACCCTGGGACTTGTACCTTGCAGGATATTGAGGTTCATAGAGGTCAAGTAACTTAGCCAAGGGTACACAGCTAGTAAGTGGCTTGGCCAAGGCTCAAACCAAAGTATGTTTTAACTACTCTGGATATTGCACACTTCCACGGGAAGGCTGGAGGGGAACTGGTGTAAAAATCACCCCGTGAATGTCTGATTTGGCCCCAGCTGCCACAGGGACCTGACCTTCTATCTCTACTTCCTGACCTTCTAGCTCTACTTCCTGGTACCACGTTCCAAACAGTTCCTTAAAATGAGCTCTGGGAACAAAGGTGGTAGATTTGTTATTAGAACATGGTTCCAATGACACAAAACACTGTCGCTACCAACCCACCAACATCATGCTCCCCCTCCCTAGGCCTAGCAGGAACCAGCCAAGCTCCCCAGTAGAAAGTACAACGTGCACCTGACTCCCAGCAAATGGACCCAACTGAAGTCTAATTTTTAATTTTTATCAAATCTGGACATATCCTCTGGGGTTCCTTCTACTCAGCATTTCAATGTATAGCTAAGTCTTTCAACATATAGCTAAGTGTGAAGTTCTGATTTCTTTAAATGTTAGCCCTGACTGTATAAATGTCAGTAGACATGACCTTCCCTTGGGACCACATGAGGAGGTCCCCACATTGCTTCACTGACAAGAGTGCTAGCAGGAAGCCACCCCATCTCACAACAGATGGGCTATTGGGCTATGGCCAGGATGGCATGGACAACTTGAACAAGAGTGTTTTCCTAGATGGATTTTCCACCTGTATTTTATTCCACCCTATAAGGTAGGAAATACGTACACGATTGTGGTTCCCCAGCACAATGGTATGTTTTAAAACAGAGAAATATATGATGTTGTAGCTCCCATTCTTTCTGGAGGTCAAGCAAGCAACCAGGTGAAAAGGTGTCAACCCATGTGTGGCTGGGTCAGCTTCAGTAGGCTGGGCATCCAGGCCCAAGCACTGCAGAGAGGTGGAGAAGCACAGGGTGTGTGTGGTGATGGTGGCGAGTGAGGGTGACTCTGCCCATCCTGAGTCAGCCTTCAAGGTCACAGAGGCTGAGGGAAAAGCCCACACAGGTCTCCTGCCTCCAGAGCGTGTGCTGTTTCCACTGTACAATACTTTCTTTTATTCTAAAAGGTTTTGTTAAACAAAATAAGATTTCAAATTCAGTACAAACTACATAATCCAGTGATTTCTCAAAGAGCACTCTTTGCTAGCTTCTTCCTAAACAAAATCTACTCTAGGAAGATGGCCCACCTGGATGATGGTTCCAGGAGGGCCAGCTCCCTTATTGCTTTGCTTTCTCTTCCTCCTCTTCTGGTACCTTGGGGAACTGATCACAAAGAGCCTTTTGAGGGTGATGGAAAGCTACCCCTCCATTCCTCAGGCAGTTTTCCAAAGATGACACTTGGCTAAATGCTCAGGGTATTTACAGTCATAGGAGATAAACTATCAACTTGTTACTGTTAAAAAAATCTTGAGATCTGGGATCTTGATGCCTGAAAATCCCAAGATTGGTACTTGGCAAACTGAAAGAAATCTAGAAAACCCTAGAGATCAGGCATCTGTGGCCAGCTAACTGGTCATACAAATGGATTGTTGTGGTGAACTTGTATAGTATTAATCCTGAGATGCTGTCCCCCTCCACCCCCACCCCCACAAAAAAAATAAATAAAGTAGTATTAAGTTAGCCTCATACAAATGCTGGCACCATGCTCCTGGACTTCTCAGCCTCCATAACTGTGAGCCAAATAAACTTCCTTTCTTTATAAATTACCCAGTCTATGCTATTCTGTTATAGCAGCAGA